GAAGGAACGCAGGACAGGACAAATTCAGTCTCATTGGAGACAGACCTCTCCAGTTAGTCTTTTTCTTTTGAAACGGAGTTTCGCTCTTGTTGCCCAAGCTGGGGTGCAATGGCGGATCTCAGCTCAATGCAACCTCCGCTTCCCGGGTTCAAGCGATTTTCCTGCCTCAGCCTCCTGAGTAGCTGGGATTACAGGCGCGCGCGACCACGCCCGGCTAATTTTTTGTATTTTTAGTAGAACAATACATTCACAACTGCAGGAGATACGAGACACACACACACACACACACACACACACACACACACACACACACAGAGACAGAGACAGAGTGGGAGAAAGGGAGAGGGCAGTGAGCACGAGCGACCTTTCTAGGTTTACGTCCTGCTCCAGGTTCTGGTGGGCTTTGAGAGTATTTTCATTGCATGCCTGATGTGTGCCCACACCTTGCTTGGGTGTATGCAGTGAGTAACTGGTAGGTGTTTAGTACACATATTAGGCATCTGCTGGTGCCAAAACTTCTTTCTAAATCCTCCGCGGCTGAGCCTGGTGGCTCACGCCTGTAGTCCCAGCACTTTGGGAGGCTCAGGCGGGAGGATCTTTTAAGCCCAGGAGTTCGACACCGGCTTGGGTAACATAGGGAGATCTGGTCTCTATAAAAACTTAAAAAATGAGTTGGGCGTGGTGGCGCGCGCCTGCAGTCCCAGCTACTCTGGAGGCTCGGGTGGGAGGGTCGCTTGAGCCCGGGAGGTCGCGGCTGCAGTGAGCTCTAATCACGCCACTGCACTCCAGCCTGGGCGACAGAGTAAGACCCTGTCTCAAGAAAATAAACAAATAAAAGTCTTCCTCAGCGACAAAAGCAAACGCAAGCCCGAGCTCGCCTCAGCCCCACGCAGCGCGGAGGGCCTTCCCGCCCCGAGCGCACCCGGGGCTCCGGCCCCCGCGCATGCGCACTCCGCGCAGCCCGTTGGGGCTGGAACCAGTCCCTCCCATCGGCGGACTACATTTCCCACAGGCCTCCGCTCGCAGTTCTTTCCGGCTTCGCTGCTGGTGTCGGCTCCGAGAGGTGAGTTGGTCGCTTGCACCGAGGCAATGGGCGCTTATTTCATGGTTTCTTTTTCTTCTTTCAGCTCTGGCTTATCAGGACTCCATAGTTCTCCAACAGAGAAATCTTGAAAAGGACTGACCAGTTTTTGCAGTTCTAAAACCATGGCCCATGTAAGTTAATGTTTCTCTGTCCTTTTCGAAATTTCACAAGTAATACCTGAGTTTGTTTTTTCAGGGTTCAGTGACATTCAGGGATGTGGCCATAGACTTCTCACAGGAAGAATGGGAATTCCTGGATCCTGCTCAGAGGGACTTATATAGGGATGTAATGTGGGAGAACTACAGCAACTTCATTTCACTAGGTAAGGTTATTTATCCCAAATGATATTAGCTTTGTATAATTCCATGTCACATTTTTCTTTTAAGCAGGACCTTCCATTTCTAAACCAGATGTGATTACCTTATTGGATGAAGAAAGGAAGGAACCTGGGATGGTTGTGAGGGAAGGGACAAGAAGATACTGCCCTGGTGAGTGAGGGCTGAGCAGGCATTGAGAAATCCAGTATGTATTTGCTTTCTTGTTTTCTTTCAGATTTGGAGTCCAGATACAGGACCAATACTTTATCTCCAGAAAAGGACATTTATGAAATATATTCATTTCAGTGGGATATAATGGAAAGAATTAAAAGCTATAGCCTTCAGGGTTCCATTTTTAGGAATGATTGGGAATGCAAAAGCAAGATTGAGGGGGAAAAGGAACAACAAGAGGGATATTTTGGGCAAGTGAAAATTACCTCTGAAAAAATGACCACTTACAAAAGGCACAATTTTCTTACTGAGTATCAGATCGTTCATAATGGAGAAAAGGTGTATGAGTGTAAGGAGTGTAGGAAGACCTTTATTCGTCGCTCAACACTTAGTCAACACCTGAGAATTCATACTGGTGAGAAACCTTATAAGTGTAAGGAATGTGGGCAGGCCTTTAGACAGCGTGCACATCTTATTCGACATCACAAACTTCACACCGGTGAGAAACCCTATGAATGTAAGGAGTGTGGGAAGGCCTTTACAGTGCTCCAAGAACTTACTCAACATCAGAGACTTCATACGGGTGAAAAACCCTATGAATGTAAGGAATGTGGAAAGGCCTTTAGAGTACATCAGCAACTGGCTCGACATCAGAGAATTCACACTGGTGAGAAACCCTATGAATGTAAGGACTGTGGAAAGACCTTTAGACAGTGTACACACCTTACACGCCATCAGAGACTTCATACTGCTGAAAAGCTCTATGAATGTAAGGAATGTGGGAAAGCCTTCGTATGTGGTCCAGACCTTAGAGTACATCAGAAAATTCATTTTGGTGAGAAACCCTATGAATGTAAGGAGTGTGGAAAGGCTTTTAGAATATGCCAACAACTTACTGTTCATCAGAGTATTCATACTGGTGAGAAACCCTACGAATGTAAGGAATGTGGGAAGACTTTTAGATTAAGACAACAACTAGTTCGCCATCAGAGAATACATACTCGTGAGAAACCCTATGAATGTATGGAATGTTGGAAGACCTTTAGTAGTTACTCACAGCTTATTTCACACCAGAGCATTCATATTGGTGAGAGACCCTATGAATGTGAAGAGTGTGGAAAGGCCTTTAGACTGCTCTCACAACTTACTCAGCATCAAAGTATTCACACTGGTGAGAAACCTTATGAATGTAAGGAATGTAGAAAACCTTTTAGACTGCTCTCACAACTTACCCAACATCAGAGTATTCACACTGGTGAGAAACCTTATGAATGTAAGGAATGTGGTAAGGCTTTTAGACTTTATTCATTTCTTACTCAACACCAGAGAATTCATACTGGTGAGAAGCCCTACAAGTGTAAGGAGTGTAAGAAGGCCTTTAGACAGCATTCACACCTTACTCAGCATCAGAAGATTCATAATGGAATTTAATAGAAGAAAGCCTTCAAATGTATATGATGTTACAGAACATCAGAAAATTCATTTTTGAGAAAATGTGTTTCATGCTCAATTCCAAGCATAATAAATTTTATATTAGAGAAAGAATATGTTGATTTAAAAGCCTTCCAACACCATTTAAACATGGTTTATCTTCAGCAAATTCCTATGAGAGAATAATGTAATGAATGTAGGAAAATCTTTAGCCTTATCTGTCATTATCTCCCTTTCTCCACTTGATTACCAGTTTGATTTATTGGACAAGATACTAAGCTTCTGTGCCTCATTTTGCTGACTTGTAAAATGGTAATAATAGTACTTATATGTATTAGTTATTTATTGCTGCGTAATAAATTACCACAGACTTAGTAGCATAAAATAACATATAATTATATCTTATAATTTGGATCAGGAGTATAGGCATGACTTAGTTGGGTCCTCTGCTTCAGGGTCTCTTGCAAGGCTACAGATTTCAGCCAGGGCTGAGGTCTCATCTGAAGGCTCAACTGGGGAAGGATCCACATCCAGACTAACATAGTTGTTACCCAATGTATTTCCGTGAGGCCTGTTGCATTGAGATTCTCAGTTTCTAGCTGGCTGTTGGCTGAACGCTGACTGCAGCTCCTGGCCACAATAGCCTCATCAACATGGCTGCTTGCTTCATCAAGGCATGCAAGCCAAAAGGGAGGACAGTCTGCTAGCAAGATGGAAGTTACCATCTTGTGTAATCTAATCATGGAAGTAACATTCCCTCACCTTCTACTGGTAGAAGTAAGTTACTAGGATAGTCCACACTCAAGAGAACGGGATGATACAAGAGTGTGAATAAGTCCTGGAGACAGGACCACTGGGGGGCCTGTTTAGAGTCAGCCTGCCACACTGTGGAATAGGATTGTTGCAAGGAGTAAGTAGTTAATACTTGGAGGAATCACAGTCATATAGCATGTATTCTGTAAATATTATCTGTAATTGTTATTATTGTCATTAGTATTAGTGAATTCACGTAAAAGGAAGATCTGTAGACATAATAAATGTAGAAATGCCTCCTGTCACCTCTCAGAAATTATTAAACATAATTTATTCTAGGTAAAATTTAGATTGTAGTGAATGTAGGAAGTTCTTCAGCACTTGAGCTGCATTAGAAATTTCATGCCAAAAATGAATTTCATGAATGTGAGGTCACTAGTAATACAGCTGTTGAAGAATTAGAGGGAAATAGGAAATGATTTTCCCATAATTCCAGAAAGCAAAAGGCTTACAATCCCTGTTGTCTGACCACAGTTTAAAATTAATTAGAAACTATCAAAAATGTGGCTTAAAAGAAATTAACCACCTAGGAATTTAATATTGTTGTGTATATTTATGTGTGTGTATAAAACTCCTGTGGGAAAGAAACAAAACATCATTCTATAAGTCAGTATACTTTTGGATGCTCAAAATGCCATATCTTCAACCAGTAGGAGTTGTTTCAAGTTGAGTTTTTGATGTGATCCCACCAATAATTTGATAGTTTACTTGATTGTGGCTGCATAATTTGGTAACCTATGAAAGATGCTAGAGCACCAATGTATAATTTTTTTGAGACAGGGTGTCACTTTGTCCCCCAGGCTGGAGTGCAGTGGTACAAGCACAGTTCACTGTACCCTGTTCCTCCTGGGCTCAAGTGATTCTTCCACCTAAATTTTTTTTTTTTTTTTAGAGAAAGGGTCTCACTATGTTGCCCAGGCTGGTCTTGAACTTCTGGGCTCAAGTGATCCTCCCTCCTTGGCCTCCAAAGGTGCTGGGGTTACAGGTATGAGCCACCACACCCAGCCCAACTCATTATTCTTGAAATCAATAAATCAGAGGAAAAATTGTCATTTAGTTTCCTTTTCCCATGTGAACCAAATTTCAGGGTCACCAGAAGTTCATCAAATTCAAATGAATTTGGCCTGGCACAGGGGTCACACCTGTAATCCCAGCACTTTGGGAGGACAAGGTGGGTGGATCACTTGAGGCCAGGAGTTTGAGACCAACCTGGTTAACATGGTGAAACCCTGTCTGTACTAAAAATACAAAATTTAGCCAGGCATGGTGGCACACACCTGTAGTCCCAGGCTGAGGTGGGAGGATCACTTGAACCCAAGAGGCAGAGTTTGCAGTGAGCTGAGATCGTGCCACTGCACTCCAGCCTGGGTGACAGAGTGAGACCCTGTCTCAAAAAAAAAATTTGTTTTTTGAATGGGTTTTTCTTTTTTGAAGAAGTCTAATAAATCTAGAAGGAATTAGAGGATTAGAAAAATCACCATTTTCTAGACCTTAATGGAATAATGGGTCCAGAAAACATGATCTTCAATGGGTACTACAACTAATAGGTGAAATATTTTATAGCGAGATTTTTATGGTGGATCTATCAAACTGGCCACCTCTGAACCCTTTGATCTGTTTTAACCTTAATAAAAATGGGTCTATCAGACAACACACTTCCTGACGTAATGCAATAGGAAGTCCACACCACCATCTACAAAGCCTTATTGCTGGAATAATGAACTGAAAGCAGACAGGGACTAGATGAACAGTATATGGTCATCCCTTGGTATCCATGGGGAATTGGTTCCAGGATCCTCCACTGATGGTAAAATCTGAGGATGCTCAAGTCCCTTGTATAAAATGGCATAGTATGTATTTGCATATTACCTACTCACATCTTCCTGTATACTTTAAATTATCTTTAGATCACTTATACCTATCACAATGTAAATACTATGTAAATAGTTGTTATACTGTATTTTTCAATTTGCATTATTTTTATTGTATTTTATTTTTATTGTTTTTTTTTGAGTATTTTCTATTTGAGATTGGTTGAATCTGCACATATGGAGGGCTGGCTATAAAGGGCACCACAAGGAAGAAGCCAAACAGATCCAGAATGTGTGAAATTCTACAGAGCAAATTACCTGATTTCTTCAACTAACAGGTAGCATGAAAATACAAGGGGAAGGGCAACCATTAACAGATTAAAAGAGACTTAAAGAGACATATCAACTAAATTCAGTATGTTGGCATTACTTGGACCTGGTTTGAACAAAACATAAAAAGCCATTTTGGAGACAGTGAGGGAAGTGTGGACATGGACTAAATATTAAATGATATTTACATATATTAATTTGGTTAGGGATTATGTCAGTGTGATTATAAAAAATAAAAGATCGTATGATATGAGATACATACTATGAAATGAAGATAGACACATTTGGATTAAAATATTCTAGCAAAAGAAATAATTGGCAAAGAGAGCTGGAAACTAAATTGGCAACATGTTGATAATTTAAGTGGAGTGTTTTGTTCATGGAGACTTATTGTTCTAATATTTCTACTTTTGTATGTGTTTGAAATTTCAATAATAAAATGTTTAAAATCAAAACCAAAATTATAGACTATGTAGAAATGAATGACAGTGAGATGCCTGCACATCTAACCTTGTCAGATATAATCAAAGTTCTGTTCAGTGACAAATTAATGCCCTGTAATGTGGTAAGGAAATCTTATTTGTGGATACAGTCTTCATCTTCTTCACTTACCCACAGCAGCAACACCAGGCCTGTCACACAGATGAATGTGTTGAGGGAATGAATAAGTATTTCCGTCAAGAAAAAGGAAACAACAAAATAAAACCAACCCAAGTAAAGAACAGCCAAGTGGCCAGGTGCGGTGGCTCATGCCTGTAATCCCAGCACTTTGGGAGGCCATGGCAGGTGGATCACCTGAGGTCGGGATTTTGAGACCAGCCTGACCAACACTGAGAAACCCCATCTCTATTAAAGATACAAAATTAGCCAGGCATGGTGGTGCATGCCTGTAATCCCAGCTACTTGGGAGGCTAAGGCAGGAGAATCACTTGAATCCAGGAGGCGGAGTTTGTGGTGAGTTGAGATCGCGCCACTGCACTCCAGCCTGGGTAACAGAGCAAGAGTCTGTCAAAAAAAAAAAAAAAAAAAAAGGAACAGCCAAGTAACAGTAGAAAGTAGAAATTAAGAGAATGGAGAATATTAGACTTGATTCAATGTTAATAGTGATTAGATTTTGGCAGTTATAATCAAGGAAGAGAAAATGAAAGATAATACATTTAGAGTATTAATGATGATAAAAGAGACACAACTCTAGATTATATCAAGCAGATTTTTAAAATTATAAGGCAAAACTAGGCCGGGCACAGTGGCTCACACCTGTAACCCCAGCACTTTGGGAGGCCGAGGTGGGTGGATCACTTGAAGTCAGGAGTTCGAGACCAGCCTGACCAACATAGCAAAACCCCATCTCTACTAAAAATACAAAAATTAGCCTGTCATGGTGGCGGGCACCTGTAATCTAAGCTACTGGGGAGCCTGAGGCAGGAGAATTGCTTGAACCCAGGAGGCAGAGGTTGCGGTGAACCAAGATCACGCCACTGCACTCCAGCCTGGGTGACAGAGTGAGAACCTGTCTCAAAAATAATAAACATAATATGGTAAAACTATACATGCACACATGCACAAACGTGTATATTCATTCCAGTACAAGTAAAAATGTAGGATTGCATTTTTCCCCCAAAAGGAATATGTTTTACAATTAACTCACCGTATAACCCAAATAGATTAACAAAAAATGTGTGTGTGTGTGTGTGTGTGTGAACTCCCTGTTTAAAAAATCTGATACTTATAAAAACTTTAAGGAATAGATAATCCTAAAGATTTTACCAATTAATTCTGCAAGGTAAAATAATCCTAATAAAAATTAGATGAAGATAGTTTCTGAAAGCAAATTCTAGACCACCTTCATTATGAAGATTCTATTTTTCACAATTCTAAATAAAGTTTATTTAGAATTTATTACAAAATCTATCTTTGCTAATAGGTCAGTGTTTCTTTTCCCAAGCACCAAATACCTCCAGAAAGCCTGTGTTTGACCCCTAAATTCAACATTCTCCAGAAGTTTGCTTCAAGGAATATTAATTCTCGATGGTATTTGAAAAAAAGATTTCTTGGGAAAATAGGCAAATGAAGCAAAACATAAAACATCTACTTTTGGCCAGGCACGGTGGCTCACGCCTGTAATCCCAACATTTTGGGAGGCCAAGGCGAGCAGATCACTTGAGGTCAGGAGTTTGAGACCAGCCTGGCCAACATGGTGAAACCCTGTCTCTACTAAAAATACAAAATTAGCTGGGCGTGGTGGCTTGCACCTGTAATCCCAGCTACTTGGGAGGCTGAGGCAGGAGAATTGCTTGAACCCAGGAAATGGAGATTGCAGTGAGCTGAGATTTTGCCATTGCACTCCAACCTGGGCAACAAGAGTGAAACTCAGTCTCAAATAAAATAAAATAAAAATCTACTTTTGAGGAATTCAAAGTATACATGATCAGTTTGCCAAAGATTTAGTAAAGACATTTTTATTTAACTGAGTGTATCTCAAATTTATTGTGGAATTCTCAGTCCGAATATCTGGAATAGGAACAGCTTTGTTAGATGCTACCATAACCACAATGAATGTCTTCAAGGGTGTAATTTTAGATATGGTGAGTGGTTGTGTTGGGGGCGGCATAAGTCAGGGCAATTTTTTGCAGCTCATATCATGCTCTGAAAGTAGCTACCTGCTTTAATGGATGGTTAGTGCTTTTCTATAGAATGGAAAAGATTCCAGCCCGATCCTTGATATGTTTGTGTTAAACATGCTTATATATTATATTAAACAATGATTAAGGACATAAATGAGTTTCTGTGGTAATAAAGATGCTATATTGAATATCATTTTGTGTATTTTTTAATTTCCTTAAAGAGTC